ATTTTTGAACAGTTTTTGTTTTTTTGTTTGTTTGTTTTTTTTGTGGGGAAAATGAATCTACACCGATTCATTGACAATGTTGTCCAGTAAAGCCTCATGAGTAAAGGTACGTAAAAGGATGATCAGCTAAAATGAGACATGAAGCCTGTGGCTGAAGAAAAATATAATGTCATTGGCACACACGGGGCTTGTACCCAGGACTATGGCAGTGTTATCACCACGTTTTAATCAGTCACAACTGACATCAACGTGACCCCTGCTATATAGATTATCCAGCCTGGTTGGCATTCCAGTCTTAAAGAGTCAACCTCTCCCAGCTTCACTGATGTGTGATGGCATTTCACCCACTGCCATTCCAACCCTGTCCCCTAAAGAAGAGCATTCATGAGGTGTTATAAGTAATTGTTCCTTATTCATCATCAAAGTTCTTTAGTAAAAACCAGGAGTGACCAATAGACATTCACATGTCTTTGCTTAATTCTATTAAAAAAGACTGAAAAACTTCTCTGTACACCCTTTGGAAGTCTTTTTGCTTACTCAAGAGCAGAGCATAATCTATTTAATACAATTTTTCACTTATATCCAAAAGGTGGCCTTCTCTAATCTGGCTTTCAAGTTGGAAAGAGAAAAGTTAAGTTGATTCCTGATGGATTTTGCTCTAAAATTTAACCCTCGGGCAGTGAAAGCCTCTTTATCCCAACTGAGTAGCTGCTAAATGAGGCCCCTTTATAACCACTTCAGAATGCACTTTCAAAACAAAAGTTAGAAGGCCCTATGATCCATTCTCAAGAAGGATCTGTTTCTGTTCAAAACCAGTCCCGACCTTTCTGTTGAAGAAGAACAAAATAATGTAGTAACAAAAACACAAGTGGCTGCCAAAGGAAGAGAGAGAAAAAAAAAGAGTTCCTGTAAGGGACTGAAACAATAAATCTCCTCTCTGCTGAACTCCCAAAGGGAGTGTGTGTATTTCCTCCCGTTCTTTATCAGAGCCCCCAAAATAAGTAGGAATGGGCAGTGGCTATTCACATTCACTACACCTTTTCCATTTGCTAATAAGGCCCTGCCAGGCTGGGAGGGAATTGTCCCTGCCTGCTTCTGGAGAAAGAAGATATTGACACCATCTACGGGCACCATGGAACTGCTTCAAGTGACCATTCTTTTTCTTCTGCCCAGTATTTGCAGCAGTAACAGCACAGGTATTTTTGTCTCTTATTCCTCTGGTGGTACGAAATGTTAATGCAACTACTTTACTTTTTTCAGGTGTTTTAGAGGCAGCTAATAATTCACTTGTTGTTACTACAACAAAACCATCTATAACAACACCAAACACAGAATCATTACAGAAAAATGTTGTCACACCAACAACTGGAACAACTCCTAAAGGTAGGATTAACTGTTAGTAAATTTAGTTTAACTAATAATAATTTAATCTATTTTATCAAACTAGGAACAATCACCAATGAATTACTTAAAATGTCTCTGATGTCAACAGCTACTTTTTTAACAAGTAAAGATGAAGGTGAGTAATGATTCATTTTTCTACAATTTTAAATACTCCTGATGACTGTTCATTCTTTTTATAGGATTGAAAGCCACAACCACTGATGTCAGGAAGAATGACTCCATCATTTCAAACGTAACAGTAACAAGTGTTACACTTCCAAATGCTGTTTCAACATTACAAAGTTCCAAACCCAAGAGTAAGTATGAGGATTTGTGCTGAAGTGTTAAATACTGATTTTTTTTCTTTTTTTCCTTCTAAAGCTGAAACTCAGAGTTCAATTAAAACAACAGAAATACCAGGTAAGCTCTTTTTTCTCTGTCTCTCTCTTAGTAGCCTGATTCTGCATTTGTAATTTTCATACAGGTAGTGTTCTACAACCAGATGCATCACCTTCTAAAACTGGTACATTAACCTCAATACCAGTTACAATTCCAGAAAACACCTCACAGTCTCAAGGTATGATATCTGTGTGCCTGAGTGGAAATCTGCCAAAAGTGACTTGTTTTTTTCTTTCTTAAAGTAATAGGCACTGAGGGTGGAAAAAATGCAAGCACTTCAGCAACCAGCCGGTCTTATTCCAGTGAGTAACAGCAATGCCTTCATTCATGGCAGCTCTAATTGACAATGTCTCCAATTCTTTTTAGGTATTATTTTGCCGGTGGTTATTGCTTTGATTGTAATAACACTTTCAGTATTTGTTCTGGTGGGTTTGTACCGAATGTGCTGGAAGGCAGATCCGGGTAGGTAACAGTGTTTTGTTTTGTTTTCCTGAGCAACTCTAATAACAACTCCCTCTTCTCCTAGGCACACCAGAAAATGGAAATGATCAGTAAGTAAGCCCATATCATCTTTTGTTTAGACGGTGTTAATTTCATGTTTTTTTTTTCAAATAGACCTCAGTCTGATAAAGAGAGCGTGAAGCTTCTTACCGTTAAGACAATTTCTCATGAGTCTGGTAAGTTTCCAGACAAGTTGATTAGATGAAAACTTACAGATCAAAACATATCTTCTGTTCTCAGGTGAGCACTCTGCACAAGGAAAAACCAAGAACTGACAGCTTGAGGAATTCTCTCCACACCTAGGCAATAATTACGTAAGTTTCCCAATTTCATTCACGGAGACAATATCCCTAATTAACTAACACTGTTCTGTTACAGACACTCAGAAATTTCTTGTAGAATAAATGGTACCTGCTGTGCTTGTCTGACCAGTAGCAGAAGACAGAGACAGAGGAGTGCCATCCAAACATATGTGTCAGTATCAGAATTTTATCCCTCTCTAGCCAGTAATTAGGGATGGATTAGGAATCTTGGAATTTGTGCACCTCCAGCATGCTGCAGTGCCCTATGGAAAAGAGGCAAGACTGCCTTCCCCTGCCCTCCTGCTCTTCACCAGTCATGAGCCCCTAGCTTGGGCCTGCAATGCAACCACCTTTCCCCAGCTGATTATTCTAATTGGCAGTGGCTCTGAGTGGCATGCCAAGGTCCCTGCCCCTGCTGCCACCAAGCTGGGGAGAGAGAAAAAATCCTAAGCTTGTCTCAGGCCTGCAGTGCACAGTCTGGGAGTGCTAAGCTGAGATCTATGACCAGCACTTGAGTGGGAGAGGATCACACACTCTCAGAGCACTGAGGGGAAGCATGGCTACAAATGTGAGGAAACACAGAGGGGCTGCATGGCTGGGTAAGAGCCTATCTACCAGTCATTATGTTTAAGCACTATCTATTAAATTGCAAACCAAACTTCAACACCAAAAATACTTTGGTAATATACTCCTCTGTAAAACCAAGGACAAGAACTCAACTGCAAATAAAGACCCTGCACAAAGCCTCAGCCCTCTGAACACATACAGAAATGAAACCGACTGACTATACTCAAATTACACTGCAATTAAAGAAACATCAGTCCACATAGGTGAGAAAGAACCAGCTCAAGAACTCCTGAAACTCTAAAAGCCAGATTGCCTCCTTACCTCCAAATGACTGAACTAGCTGCTCTGCAGTGATTCTTAACCAGAATAAAATGGATGAAATTACAGAAATAGAATTCAGAATCTGGATGGCAATGAAGATCACTGAAAATCAGAAGATTGAAACCCATTCCGAGGAATCTGAGGAATTCAACAAAACCATACAAGGAATGAAATATGAAATAGCCATTTTAAGAAAGAACAAAACTGATCTGACAGAGCTGAAAAACTCACCACAAGAATTTCATAACACATTGGAAGTATTAACAGCAGAGTAGACCAAGTCAAGTAAAGAATCTCAGAACTCAAAGACTAGTTCTTCACATTAACAGTCAGATAAAAATAAAGAAAATAGAATTTTCAAAAATGAACAAATCTCCAAGAAACATGAGATTATGTAAAAAGACAAAACTTATGACCCATTGGCATCCCTGAAAGACAGGGAAAGAAAGCAAGCAATTTGGAAAACATGTTTGAGGATATTGTCCATGAAAATGTCCCCAACTTAGCTAGAGAGGTTGATATTCAAATTCAGGAAATTCAGAGAACCCCAGCAAGATACTATATAATACAACCATCCCCAAGACACATAGTCATCAGATCCTCCAAGGTCAATGTGAAAAGAAAACTATTAAAGGTAGCTAGGGAGAATGAGCAGGTCAACCTACAAAGGGAACCACAGCAGTGGATAACACTGGACCTTTCAGCCAAAACTCTACAAGCCAGAAGAGACTGGGGGCCTATATTCAGCATCCTTAAAGAAAAGAAATTCCAACAAAGAATTTCATATCCAGCCAAACTAGACCTCATAAGCAAAGGAGAAATAAAATCCTTTTCAGACAAGCAAATACTAAGGGAATTCATTACCACCAGACCTGCTTTTCAAGAGGTTCATAGGGAGTGCTGAATATGGAAATGAAAGACCATTACTGGCTACTACAAAAACACACTAAAGTTCATACACCATTGATGCTATAAAGCAAAAACACAATCATGTCTACGTAACGCCAGGTAACAACAGAATGACAGGATCAAATCCACACATATTAATATTAACCTTGAATGGTAGTGGGCTAAACACTCCACTTAAAAGGCATAAAGTGGCAAATTGATTAAAGAAGAAAGACCCAAGTGTATGCTGTCTTTAAGAGACCAATCTCACATTCAAGGACACCTATAGGCTCAGAGTAAAGGGATGGAGAAAGATTTATCAAGCAAATAGAAAACAAACAAAAAAGAGCAGGGGTTGCTATTCTTATTTCAGACAAAACAGACTTTAAACCAAAAATGATCAAAAAGGACAAAGAAAGGAAGTGATAAAGGGTTCAACTCAACAAGAAGACTTAACTATCCTAAATATATGCACCCAATACTACAGCACCTGGATTTATAAAACAAATTCTTTTAGTCTTACAAAGAGACATAGGTAACCACACAATAATAGTAGATTTCAACACCCCACTGATGATATTGGAGAGATCATCAAGACAGATTACTAACAAAGACATCTGGGACCTACATTTGACAATTGACAAAATAGAACTAACATGCATCTACAGAAAAGTCCACTCAACAAAAGCAGAATATAAATCCTTCTCATCCATGCATGACACATACTCTAAAATTGACTACATGCTCAGCCAGAAATTCTCAATAATTTCAAAAAAGCCAAAATCATACCAGCCACATTCTCCGACCACAGCACAATAAGAGTAGAAATCAATACCAAGAAGATTTTTAAAAACCCTACAACTAAGTGGATATTAAATAATCTGCTCCTGAATGACTTTTGTGTAAACAATGAAATTAAAGCAGAAATTATGAAATTCTTTAAAACTAATGAAAGCAAATATACAACATACCAGAATCTCTGAGATACAGCTTCAACAGTGTTAAGACAAAAGTTAATAGCACTAAATGCCCACATCAAAAAATCAGAAAGATCTCAAATTGACAATCTAACATCACACCTAGAGGAACTAAACAAATAAGAACAAACTAATCCCACAGCTAGCAAAAGAAAAATAACCAAAATCAGAGATGAATTGAGTGACATGGAGATGATAAGAACTATGCAAAAGATCAACAAAACCAAAAGTTTGCCTTTTGGAAGAATAAATAAGACTGATAGACTGTTAGCTAGACTAAAAATGAAAAAAGAGAAGATCCAAATAAACACTATCAGAAATGATAGTGGATATTACCACTGACTCCACAGAAATACAAAAACAAACAAACAAACAAAAAATCCAGAGACTATTACAAACATCTTTATGTACCCAAACCAGAAAACCTAAAAGAAATAGATAAATTCCTGGAAAAATACAACGTCCCAAGATTGAACCAGGAATAAATTGAAACCCTGAACAGACCAATAATGCATTCCAAAATTGAATCAGTAATAAAAAAACCCTACCAACCAGAAAAAGCCCTGGACCAGACAGATTCACAGCTGAATTCTACCAGGTGTACAAAGAAGAGCTGGTACCAATCCTACTGAATCAATTCCAAAAAAACGAGAAGAAACTCCTCCCTAACTCTTTCTATGTGGCTAACATCACACTGATATCATGAAACCTGCAGAAACACAATGAACAAAGAAAACTTCAGGCCAATATCTCTGATGAACCTAGATGCAAAAGTTCTCAACAAAATACTAGTAAAGTAAACTGAACCCAGAAGAATGTCATAAAGCTAATCCACCATGATCAAGAAAGCTTCATCCCTGAGATGCAAGGTTGATTCAACATACATAAATCAATAAGTGCAATTCATTACATAAACAGAACTCAAAACAAAAATTGCATGATCATCTTAATAAGTGCAGTCAGAAAAGGCTTGTGAAAGAATTTAACATCTTTTCATGTTAAAATCCCTCAACAATCCAGGCATTGAAGAAATATACCTCAAAATAATAAGATCCATCTATGACAAACCCACAACCAACATCAGACTGAATGGGAAAAAGCATCTGGAATTGTTCCTGGGAAAACTGTAACAAAACATGGATGCCCAGTCTCACCACTCATATTCACATGGTATTGGGAGTCATAGCCAGAGCAGTCAGGCAAGAGAAGAAATAAAAGGCATTCAAATATGAAGAGAAGAAGTTAAACGATCTGTCTTCATAGATTATATGTTTCTATACCTAGAAAACCCCATAGTCTCTTCCCAAAGGCTCCTAGCTCTGATAAACAACTTCAGCAAAGTTTTGGGATACAAAATCAATGTACAAAATTCAGTAGCATTTCTATACACCAACAACATCCAAGCTGAGAGACAAATCAAGAATGCAATCTGATTCACAGGAGCCACAAAAAGAATAAAATACCTAGGAATATAGTTAACCTGGAAGACAAAAGAGCTCTATAATGAGAAGTACAAAACACTGTCAAAAGAAATCAGAAATGACATGAACCAATGGAAAAACATTGCATGTTCATGGATTGGAAGAATCAATATTGTTAAAAAAGGCCATACTCTTCAAAGCAATCTACAGAATCAATGTTATTCTCTATCAAACTACCAGTGACATTTTTCACAGAATTAGAAAAAAGCTATTCTGAAATTCATCTGGATCCAAAAGAGAGCCCAAATAGCTAAAGCAATGCTAAGCAAAAAGAACAAAGCTGGAGGCATTACCTTACCCAACTTCAAATGATACTACAAGGCTACAGTAACTAGTACAGTATGATACTGATACAAAAACAGACACACAGATAAATGAAACAAGTTAGAGAGCCCTGAAATAATGCCACACACCTACAACTTCAAATGATACTACAAGGCTACAGTAACTAGTACAGTATGACAAATGATACTACAACTCTACAGTAACTAGTACAGTATGATACTGGTACAAAAACAGACAAATAGATCAATGAAACAAGTTAGAGAACTCTGAAATAATGCCACACACGTATAACCATCTCATCTTTAACAAAGCTGACAATAACAAGCAGTGGGGAAAGGACTTTCTATTCAAGGAATAGTGCTGGGATAAATGGCTAGCCATAGGCAGAAGATTAAAACTGGATCCTTACCTTTTATCATATACAAAAATCAACTAAGATGGATTGAAGACTTGAATGTAAAACAAAAACTATAAAATCCCTAGAAGAATACCTAGGAAATACCATTCTGTGCATCAGTCTTCATGATGAAGACTCCAAAAGCAATTGCAACAAAAACAAAAACTAACAAGACCTAGCTAAACTAAAGAGCTTCTGCACAGCCTAAGAAACTATCAACAGAGTAAACAGACGACTTACAAAATGGGAGAAAATGTTCACGAACTATGCATCCGATAAAGGTATAATATCCAGAATCTATAAGGAACTTAAACAAATGAAAGAGTAAAAAACAACCCCATTAAAAAATGGGCAAAGGACATGAATGCACACTTCTCAAAAGAAGACATACACAGGGCCAACAAGCATATGCAAAAGTGCCTAATATCACTAATCATTTGGGAAATGCAAATCAAAACCATAATGAGATGCTGTCTCATATCAGTCAGAATGGTGACCATTAAAAAGTCAAGAAGTCACAGATGCTGGCCAGGTTGTAGAGAAAAGGGAATGCTTATACACTGCAGGTGAGAATGTAAATGAGTTCAATCACTGTGGAAACAGCCTGGAGATTTCTCAAAGAACTTAAAATAGAACTACCATTCAACCCAGCAGTCCCATTACTAGATACAGACCAAAGAAATACAAATTGTTTTACTACCAAATCACATGACATGTATGTTCATCACAGCACTATTTACAATAAGAGAGACATGGAATGAACCTAGATGCCCACCAACCTAGATGCCCACCAACCTAGATGCCCATCAGTGGTGGACTAGATAAAGAAAATGTGGTACGCATACACTGTGGAATACTATGCAGCCATATAAGAGAGCCAGATTGTTACTTTTGCAACAACATGGATGAATCTGGAGTCCATTATTCTAAGTGAAGTTACCAAAGAGCAGAAAACCAAATACTTTATCTTCGCATTTCTAAGGGGGTGCCAAGCACTAAAGGCACAAAGCGGGGAACAAGAGACACCAGAGAATGAGTATTGAGACACTACCTATTTGGTATTATGCCAATTACATGGATGATAAAATGGTCTGAACGCCAAACCCCTATGACGTGCAATGCCCATGTAACCAACCTCCAGATGTACCCCTTGAAACTAAAATAAAAGTTTTAAAGGAAAAAAAAGGAACCTGGAAGTTGGTCCATCCTATGCAATGGACACTTTCAGGTGCAAAGTTTGAGAAGATGAGGATGAGAGACGTTGTCCAGCCCTAGCTGATATATGGAAACCTTCCTTTCTACTTGCTATGGTTGCTTTGCAACCCAGTGGCTAGTAAAGGGCTGTTTTTTAAATTACCAAAATGCTCAAATATTAGTAACTAATTGTCCAACTTGGAAAAAGCAAGTCTTCTGCAGTTGGAAAAAAAAGAAAAAAGAAAGAAAGAAAAGGTATATAGAAGGCAAGGAACAGTGTTGATCTTCGAACCAGCTTAATAAAAGTAATTTTTGTTCAACTCCCATTCCTTTCCATTTCTGTACTTTAAAAAATATTCCTAGCCTCAGATTCCAAGCCTTTTGATTTGAAAAGCTAAATAACTTTTATTGCTCCTTTTTGTAATTTTGGAATTATATAATGATGTTCTGAAGAGTAAAGATCAGAAAGTAATGGGAAGAAACAAGTTTGACATCTGTTCAATTCTATTGTCTGTCTCACTTTTTTCCTTAAGATATTTCTATCACTGTACTTTGAATTTAATAACCAAAGAGTAACTACTATCTAGGTTGTCAACTTGAAATTAGATATCAACTTGGAGATTCAGAATATATAGAAATGAATTCATCAAACCTAGAAGATTTCAGGAAAGAAGTTAAAAAGTCTTGAACCCTCATGAAACAGCAAACAGTAATACAGAAATCATCACCTATGTTAAAAATTTCCATATCAAAACAAGATTTTAGATATATTTAATGCTTGTTGCTTCATATATTGATCATCTATTTAGTGCACAGTATTATGTTTAATGTGATTCGGCAGGGCAGACAGGAATTTTGAAACATTTATGAGCTATAAACCTTGCCTTCTGCAAAGCTTTACTTCGTGGGAGCATGAAATCATATACAAGAGGGGTAGCAAATACGTAGAAGCAGCTTAAATGTTTAATGATATGGAAATTATAAAATAAATTATACTTTGCACAGTGACATTATATAATGAGTAAAAATAATTCTCGAAATAATTTTTAATAACATGAAAGCATGTCTAAGATATAAAATTAAAAGGGAAAAATAACAACTTTAGAATTGAACAGATAGCCATTTAACTGTTCTATGACCAACTCTGCACTGTTGTCAAGGGGGAATCTGCTGCTACCTGGTTGCTCCCTCACCAGTAGGTCTCATCTTCCTTCTGTTCCAAGACACCTTTGAAGGCTGAAGAGTGAAGGGGGTTTCAGACCAGTGAAGAACTGTGGTGTTAGAAAGTCCGGTAGCTTGGATCAAAGTCCGTTCCCACAGACCCTCAGCAATGTGGATTGTTAGCTATTTCCATTTTTCTCCAAGATACAATTCCCTGATACTTCTGTAATTTTCTTAATGGTGCCCTGATAATCTGGGAGTAGCTTTGTGAACTTCCAGAAGAGCTTAACATGTTTTTCAATTATTTTTCTTTCATTTTAAAATAAAATAACACAAGCTAAAAGGAAAACATCATAAATAAAGGATATTTACAATTGCCTCTCTGTATTCATGGAGGTGGAAGATTGATTTCAAAAGGCCTGGAGATACCAAAATCTGTGGTTGCTCAAGTCCCTGATGTAAATAAAACTGCATAGTATTTGAATATAACCTACACGAATTCTCTCATGTAGTACTTTAAACTAT